TGACTCAGGTGGACGATTAGAATAAACCGTGCGCCGTTCTCTTTCACTAGGTCTATAAAGCCCAGAAATTATGTTTGGTCCAGAAAACCAGGAGTTATGAGCACCTTCCTTTTCCACCTTTTAATATTCTACATATCTAGCAACGGTTCTTAATCCATGGTCTTCATTCATTTATTGCCTAAACAAGATCTTGGGTGTCTCTTGGTGATCACTTCTTCCAAGCTGACCTAATATGACAGCAAAGTGAAAAGCCTCTTCGTGGGAAGGGTCGCGACCGCGCGGTAAGTCATCCAAAAGTGGAAGCATCTTGCTTTTACTGACTTATGTATACGAGGGTGGCGATGGTGGCGGCCTGACAGGGACGAGGCCGGAGGGGAAGGGGCGCGCGGGCTGCTGGGCAGCCGCGGTGGGGGTGACGGGGGCAGCCACGCTCCCCAGCGCGAGCCGCCGGACCCGGGACCCGACGAGCCCCTCCCGGCATTGCACCCTGACCCCTCTCCTCCTTCCAGGCCTTTCATCTGCCCTCCCGCTGGGCAGCCCGCGGTCCCCGGACCTCAAGCCGCCCGCCTCCTTCCGCAACCCCGTCGCGCCGCCCCGCGAAGCCCTCGGCCGGGCGGGGACCCCGACCCGACCCCTCCGGCCGCGCCCCTCCCCCTCGCAGAACGCACCTGCGGCCCCGCCCCCGGCCGAACGCTGAGGCGGCGGCTGGCTGGCAAGGCCGGGCGGCTCGGCCCTCGAGGCACAGTCACCTTCCCTTCCCCCGCCATTCCGCCCACCCCCCTCACTCAGCCACAGAGCAGCCGCCGCGCTCCTCAGCCGCCCCGAAATCTAAAGGGGTCCGTCTCCGGCACCACTACCAAATGGCCGAGCCTCCCTGGCCGGCTGCGCAGCCCGCCCATTGGTCCCTTCCCCCCCCCGCCGCCACTGCCATTGGCTGTTGCCCGGAGACCCTCGGCGGCGATTGGCTCGGGCCGCTGCCGCTCGTCCATGGGGCCGCAGATCCCGCCTCCACGGCGATCAGGTTAGTGTGCGCCGCGGGTGCTGGGGGCTCGAGAACCGAGCGGAGCTGGTTGAGCCTTCAAAGTCCTAAAACGCGCGGCCGTGGGTTCGGGGTTTATTGATTGAATTCCGCCGGCGCGGGAGCCTCTGCAGAGAGAGAGCGCGAGAGATGGAGATGGGCAGACGGATTCATTTAGAGCTGCGGAACAGGACGCCCTCTGATGTGAGCATTTGCCAAAAATATCTCTGTCGGTCAGCCCCGCTCACACGGTCGGGCCTTCTTTCAGGTGAAAGAACTTGTCCTGGACAACAGTCGGTCGAATGAAGGCAAACTCGAAGGCCTCACAGATGAATTTGAAGAACTGGAATTCTTAAGTACAATCAACGTAGGCCTCACCTCAATCGCAAACTTACCAAAGTTAAACAAACTTAAGAAGGTAAATAGAGTGGAGTCTGTGTGTGCTGGGAGGTTTCTGCTTTTTCTTTCCCTGCCTTATTTAGCTTGAACTAAGCGATAACAGAGTCTCAGGGGGCCTGGAAGTATTGGCAGAAAAGTGTCCGAACCTCACGCATCTAAATTTAAGTGGCAACAAAATTAAAGACCTCAGCACAATAGAGCCACTGGTAAGTCATTCGGACCCTCCCCTCCCTGCAGGACTTACTGTTGGCTTCATTTTTCCGCTTGCAGAAAAAGTTAGAAAACCTCAAGAGCTTAGACCTTTTCAATTGCGAGGTAACCAACCTGAACGACTACCGAGAAAATGTGTTCAAGCTCCTCCCGCAACTCACATATCTCGACGGCTATGACCGGGACGACAAGGAGGCCCCTGACTCGGATGCTGAGGGCTACGTGGAGGGCCTGGATGATGAGGAGGAGGATGAGGATGGTGGGTGACAGGGTGCGGCCCAGGGCTGCAGGTTCTGTTTCCGTTCCCCATTTCGATTGCACAGAGGAGGAGTATGATGAAGATGCTCAGGTAGTGGAAGACGAGGAGGACGAGGATGAGGAGGAGGAAGGTGAAGAGGAGGACGTGAGTGGAGAGGAGGAGGTAAGGAGGCTGGGCTGGGCAGGGCCACCGTCTCTAATGTTCTGGTGTCTGTCCTTTCTCCTAGGAGGATGAAGAAGGTTATAACGATGGAGAGGTAGATGACGAGGAAGATGAAGAAGAGCTTGGTGGTATGGCAGCCTTTTTACTCTCAGCTGGTAGCCTAATCTAAATGCCGCTTTCTTACTTTTCCAGAAGAAGAAAGGGGTCAGAAGCGAAAACGAGAACCTGAAGATGAGGGAGAAGATGATGACTAAGTGGAATAACCTATTTTGAAAAATTCCTATTGTGATTTGACTGTTTTTACCCATATCCCCTCTCCCCCCCCCCTCCAATCCTGCCCCCTGAAACTTATTTTTTTCTGATTGTAACGTTGCTGTGGGAACGAGAGGGGAAGAGTGTACTGGGGGTTGCGGGGGGAGGGATGGCGGGTGGGGGTGGAATAAAATACTATTTTTACTGCCACTCTTTATTTTTTTCCCCTACTTTTTCTTTGTGTCCGGTTTTTGTCCCTGTAAATGCGATAGCTAAGTACACACTAAGTGAGCATTTGTTCCTGACTCTCAAAGAGGATGGTTTGGAGTTCTCTTACGTTTCCTGGTATTTCCCAAGTCTCTTGGGTTGGTTGGAAGGCTGTGGCTGGTCTCAGTTTGGTTACTCAATGCCCAGGAGGGGCTGAGCACCAGCCATATCTTTTGCTTTGGTTCACATGATGATACCTGCTTTTCTCAGGCCTGCTAGAGGCATCCAACGCCCTGGTTTGTAAATAGCAACCTAAAGGCGTATTTTGGCACTGGTCTGGGGACATTCCCCATCTCTCATCCCTTTTCCCCCTTCACAGATGGTGGTGGGCTTCGCTCTACAAAGAGGACTCTGATGTTACTCTTGAGCTTATGAGCCAGAGAGCTGAAAACCGCAGGCTTGTTGTGTTAAGTTACAAGGAAAATGGATTTGGTAATTAAAATTAGAAGAAACACACCTTCAAACTTCAACTTCTTTAAAAGAAAAAAAAAACTGTCCTATCTTGTTCTGTAAAATATTAGAACGCTTTGTTTTACAAAAAATGATGAGAGAATTCTTCCACATGTACTTCTGTGCTTAGAACATTTTTACGGACCTAAGCGCTGGAGACGTTGCTGCATGTCGGCTGGGTTTTTTTTTTCATACACCCGAGCACGGAAAAACTAACGCAAAATTGTATTTTCTTACCTAGTGGAAATCTGAAATGACTGCAAATTCCTAGTGAATGTACAGGTTTGCTTTCGTGTCCCTCTTCTGGTTGCTTTAGAAGTGACGTGTAATTTCTGAACCCATGTTTCATCTGTATAAAAGAACATCTGCACCAGTTTTTCTCCTGCCCCTCAGAAGAGCCAAACTTTGAGTTTTATGTCTGTTTGTCATTGATAAATTTCAATAAATCTTTTTATACAATTTTTTTGGGGATGGCTTCTTTGAGTCCAACAGGCCATTGATCTTTTCAAGATGCATTCCAGATGAACTGCTAGGTGAGGGGGAAGCTTCATTTTTGTTACCTGATAGAATAGCTTTTCTTATGAGATATATATAATGTGATACTATGTTTGGATATTTTTGGTCTTAAAGCAAGACTCAGTGGTGTATCTTCATTAAAAGCTTCCTTTAAAAAAGTTACAGAGTTACTAAAAAAACAAGTACCCAAACAATCAAGTTGGGCCAACCTTGGAACCTTGTTTTGAATATCTTTCATTGTTTTGTTTGTCGTATTGTAAAAAGAATGTATGGTTGAAAACTCAGGAATGTTTATAAAACAAATTATTTCACAAACCCAGAGGTTTACATATGGTGTTTTATTTTGT